TATTCCCTCCAGCAATGAACAAGAGTTCCAAGCTATTTCTCTCTCCGCCCCCCCACCTCCCGCGTGTGTCTCTCTCTCTCTCTCTTTCTCTCTCTCACACTCACTCACTCTCTCTCTCCCTCTCCTCTCTCTCCTTAATAAAAAAAAAAAAAGAGTTCCAGTTGCTCCACATCCTTTCAAGCATTTGGTATTACCAGTCTTTAAAATTTTATCCATTCTGGTCCTCCTCTTTCCCTTCTTCCCTCCCTCCCTCCCTTTCTTTCTTGAATTGAGAAATGTTTGTGGAAGGAGTGAAGACAAACATTCCTGGACCTATGTTCCTAAATGAGCAAGTTTCTATTAATAAGACTCTCCCCCACCCGCCACACATCCTACACACTCAAGGAGAGGAGCGGGAGAGGGCACCCTCTTTCTTCCTCGGAAAATAAAACCTTTGCTTTCTTTAGGATGGGCTTTCTGTCTCGAAAGCACAACGTAACCGTTTGCCCGGGTTTCAAGATCAGCGCGCTGCAAACTCTCAGGCGCGGCCAGGTTTCCTCAAAGAGCCTCTCAACTGCGCTCTTCTCTGCTGATAAATGATAATTCTCTTCAAAAAGCTGGTTTGTGGCTGGCGCTGGAGAGCTCCAGCTAGAGCCAAAAGCCAGGGGTTGCCTCTTTGGTTCCTCCCGATGGGCCCCTTTTCCCAGCCAGTTGGGATCCAAAGACGCTCCGGAGCTCGAGCCCAAATTCCCAAGAAAACCCCAAAGAGCGTAAGGCTCCTGGGGACCCCTAGCACCTCTGCAACCAGGGCACGGGGCATGCTCAGAGCGAATGCGGGAGGCAGGCGTTGGCTGCAATGGGGCTCGGGAGCCAGGAGGTGCCGCTGCGTCCCCGCTTCCTGGCGCCTGACCCAGCGTGCAAAGTTGGGCTGGGAGCCGCGGGGGGAAGGAAGGACCCAGCGAGCGAGGGTGGCGGGGAAGGGGGGCGGGGGGGAGGAGGAGGGAGGAGGGAAAAGAGCGGTTAGGGGGGGCGCCGGGCGTGTGTCACTCGCTCTCTCCCTCTGTGTATAGAGGATGTGCTGAATGGTGCGCTTTGAGGCGGCGGCGGCGGAGGAGCAGAATCCGCCGCGACTGGCAGCCTCGGCTGACCGGCTCGGCTTCTCTTCGCCTTCCGAGGCTCCTCATCCACCGCGGGCTCCAGACCTCGCGTCCCGCCCGGGGCATGGCCGGGCGCTGCGCCCCCGCGCGCTCTGCCTGCTGAGCGGCGCCGGAGGGAGGTGCGGAGGCCGGGAGGCCGGGGAGGCCGGCGGGGAGCAGAGTCGAGCGCCTCCGGAGCAGAGAAAGGAGCCCGCGCCCCGCGCCCCGCGCCCCGCGCACGGTCCCCAGTCCCTGCCGCGCTCGCCCGGGCCGCCCGGAGCCCAGATGAGCCCAGATGGCCGGGGCTCAACCCGGAGTGCACGCCTTGCAACTCAAGCCCGTGTGCGTGTCCGACAGCCTCAAGAAGGGCACCAAATTCGTCAAGTGGGATGATGTAAGTATTGGGGCGGCCCGAGTCGGGGCGCTGTTGATATTCATGTTTCTTCTTACATTTCTAGGACTCAACTATTGTTACTCCAATTATTTTGAGGACTGACCCTCAGGGATTTTTCTTTTACTGGACAGATCAAAACAAGGTAAGAAATGAGGTATGCCTTTCTTACATTTTTTGCTTAACGATTTCACGTTTTTGCCTTCCAGGAGACAGAGCTACTGGATCTCAGCCTTGTCAAAGATGCCAGATGTGGGAGACACGCCAAAGCTCCCAAGGTAGGAGGTTGAGTGTTGTGCATGCACCAGATTAGACTAATTATTTTCAATATTTATTACCCAGGACCCCAAATTACGTGAACTTTTGGATGTGGGGAACATCGGGCGCCTGGAGCAGCGCATGATCACAGTGGTGTATGGGCCTGACCTCGTGAACATCTCCCATTTGAATCTCGTGGCTTTCCAAGAAGAAGTGGCCAAGGTATGGTGGATGGAAATTGCTAAAGCTTATCAAAGCTAATGCAAGTGTTATTTACATTTTTCAGGAATGGACAAATGAGGTTTTCAGTTTGGCAACAAACCTGCTGGCCCAAAACATGTCCAGGGATGCATTTCTGGAAAAAGCGTAAGTCACTCTAATTTTATTGCTAAGGGCGTATCAAACCCTTGTTTTTCTGCTTCTCCAACAGCTATACTAAACTTAAGCTGCAAGTCACTCCAGAAGGGCGTATTCCTCTCAAAAAGTAAGCTTTGTGAGCATTTCTCATTATTCATTAACCTCTCTCCTTTGTTGTGTTCACTTCACAGCATATATCGCTTGTTTTCAGCAGATCGGAAGCGAGTTGAAACTGCTTTAGAGGCTTGTAGTCTTCCATCTTCAAGGGTGAGCATGTGTGTTATGCTATAGTTTGAATGCCATTTGCTGACTCCGTTGTTTTATTTCCCAGAATGATTCAATACCTCAAGAAGATTTCACTCCAGAAGTGTACAGAGTTTTCCTCAACAACCTTTGCCCTCGACCTGAAATTGATAACATCTTTTCAGAATTGTAAGAGTACACATTTTAAGCCATATCTTTTTATTCTTATTGCTTGGTTTTTCATTGTTTTTAGTGGTGCAAAAAGCAAACCATATCTTACCGTTGATCAGATGATGGATTTTATCAACCTTAAGCAGCGAGATCCTCGGCTTAATGAAATACTTTATCCACCTCTAAAACAAGAGCAAGTCCAAGTATTGATTGAGAAGTATGAACCCAACAACAGCCTCGCCAGAAAAGGTCAGTACTTTCTTTCACACCAAAGGGAAGCTATTCACATCCTTTCTAACTTCATTTCCTCCAGGACAAATATCAGTGGATGGGTTCATGCGCTATCTGAGTGGAGAAGAAAACGGAGTCGTTTCACCTGAGAAACTGGATTTGAATGAAGACATGTCTCAGCCCCTTTCTCACTATTTCATTAATTCCTCGCACAACACCTACCTCACAGGTATGAATTTTCTAGTTCTTTGTTACTTTAGCAATCTGGGGTTTGTTTTGTTGGTGTTTTATAGCTGGCCAACTGGCTGGAAACTCCTCTGTTGAGATGTATCGCCAAGTGCTCCTGTCTGGTTGTCGCTGTGTGGAGCTGGACTGCTGGAAGGGACGGACTGCAGAAGAGGAACCTGTCATCACCCATGGCTTCACCATGACAACTGAAATATCTTTCAAGGTAGAGTATATGAATGTTACTAAGAGAGGCAGCATACTGAATATACATGTGTTCTCATTTTTAGGAAGTGATAGAAGCAATTGCGGAGTGTGCATTTAAGACTTCACCTTTTCCAATTCTCCTTTCGTTTGAGAACCATGTGGATTCGTAAGTATTCAACACATTCAGGAATGAGTCTTACTTTCCTTCTTCTGTTCTTGTTCTCCCTTAGCCCAAAGCAGCAAGCCAAGATGGCGGAGTACTGCCGACTGATCTTTGGGGATGCCCTTCTCATGGAGCCCCTGGAAAAATATCCAGTAAGCAGTTCTGATGTTTGTCCTTGAAGGAATTTTTAAAGAATATGCCTTTCATTTCTATTAGCTGGAATCTGGAGTTCCTCTTCCAAGCCCTATGGATTTAATGTATAAAATTTTGGTGAAAAATAAGAAGAAATCACACAAGTCATCAGAAGGAAGCGGCAAAAAGAAGCTCTCAGAACAAGCCTCCAACACCTACAGTGACTCCTCCAGCATGTTCGAGCCCTCATCCCCAGGAGCCGGTGAGGGGCTGGTGGGCTCTCCCCGTCATGTTTGACATGATGATCTGTTATTAAAATTTGACAGGAGAAGCTGATACGGAAAGTGACGACGACGATGATGATGATGACTGTAAAAAATCTTCAATGGATGAGGTGGGTACTTAGGGCTTCTGGTCCCTAAGGCAGGAAATGTTTTCTTTTTTATTCCTACTTCCAGGGGACTGCTGGAAGTGAGGCTATGGCCACAGAAGAAATGTCTAATCTGGTGAACTATATTCAGCCAGTCAAGTTTGAGTCATTTGAAATTTCAAAAAGTAAGTTTTCCCTGGAGAAAAACCCCTCTTGCCCCCTTTTTTGTTTTGTTGTTGCTTAACTCAGAAAGAAATAAAAGTTTTGAAATGTCTTCCTTCGTGGAAACCAAAGGACTTGAACAACTCACCAAGTCTCCAGTGGAATTTGTAGAGTATCCTTGATTTGACGAATGACTGCAGAATGAATTGTATTCACTACTTAACATGATGGTCCAGATATAACAAAATGCAGCTTAGCAGGATATATCCAAAAGGAACACGTGTGGATTCATCCAACTATATGCCTCAGCTCTTCTGGAATGCAGGTTGTCAGATGGTGGCACTTAATTTCCAGACAATGGGTAAGTACATGCTTGTTCCCATTCTGCTATGACTCACAATAAGGCTTGTGTTTTTGATACTCAGACCTGGCTATGCAAATAAATATGGGGATGTATGAATACAACGGGAAGAGTGGCTACAGATTGAAGCCAGAGTTCATGAGGAGGCCTGACAAGCATTTTGATCCATTTACTGAAGGCATCGTAGATGGGATAGTGGCAAACACTTTGTCTGTTAAGGTAGGTATACCCCATCACAAAATTGTTCCTAACTTATGGATTGATTGATTTATTGATTTTCTAGATTATTTCAGGTCAGTTTCTTTCTGATAAGAAAGTTGGGACTTACGTGGAAGTAGATATGTTTGGTTTGCCTGTGGATACAAGGAGGAAGGCATTTAAGACCAAAACATCCCAAGGAAATGCTGTGAATCCTGTCTGGGAAGAAGAACCTATTGTGTTCAAAAAGGTTGGTCACATGTTCTTGATATGAGTTATAACATAACCAGGTGTGTCCTTAATGTCCTTTGTAGGTGGTTCTTCCTACTCTGGCCTGTTTGAGAATAGCAGTTTATGAAGAAGGAGGTAAATTCATTGGCCACCGTATCTTGCCAGTGCAAGCCATTCGGCCAGGTATGGGTAGTGTGCTGAGAAACCTTTTATCAATGTGCTACACAGCATTATTCTCACCTTCCAGGCTATCACTATATCTGTCTAAGGAATGAAAGGAACCAGCCTCTGACGCTGCCTGCTGTCTTTGTCTACATAGAAGTGAAAGACTATGTGCCAGACACATATGCAGGTAAACAACTTAACTCAAATACCACTTTACTCCCTTTGATCTAAAATATCTCTTCCCTATTTAGATGTCATCGAAGCTTTATCAAACCCAATCCGATATGTGAACCTGATGGAACAGAGAGCTAAGCAATTGGCTGCTTTGACACTGGAAGATGAAGAAGAAGTAAAGAAAGAGGTGAGAGGGTGTTTTAATTTTACATATAGCATTGTGGAAAATGAAAGGATATTTATAATTTTAGGCTGATCCTGGAGAAACACCATCAGAGGCTCCAAGTGAAGCGAGAACGACTCCAGCAGAAAATGGGGTGAATCACACTACAACCCTGACACCCAAGCCACCCTCCCAGGCTCTCCACAGCCAGCCAGCTCCAGGTAAGCCATCTGGAAAGAGCTGGACAACATGAAGAGGCTATTTATTTTATCTTTTATATTACAGGTTCTGTAAAGGCACCTGCCAAAACAGAAGATCTTATTCAGAGTGTCTTAACAGGTAAATGCCACCCTTTCCCCCCATGGAATTAAATTCCCTTAGCTTTCATATTCATTTGTTGCAGAAGTGGAAGCACAGACCATCGAAGAACTAAAGCAACAGAAATCGTTTGTGAAACTTCAAAAGAAACACTACAAAGAAATGAAAGACCTGGTTAAGAGACACCACAAGAAAACCACTGACCTTATCAAAGAACACACTACCAAGTATAATGAAATTCAGAATGACTACTTGAGAAGGAGAGCCGCTTTGGAAAAGTCCGCCAAAAAGGACAGTAAGAAAAAGTAAGTTCAATGAATATTTTTAGTTGGTTTCATGTTTTGTGAGTCAAACTCTGTGTCTTTGCAGATCGGAACCCAGCAGCCCTGATCATGGTTCATCAACGATTGAGCAAGACCTCGCTGCTCTGGATGCTGAAATGACCCAAAAGTTAATAGACTTGAAGGACAAACAACAGCAGCAGCTGCTTAATCTTCGGCAAGAACAGTATTATAGTGAAAAATACCAGAAGCGAGAACATATTAAACTGGTGAGCCTGAGAAACATGATTTATGTTTGTGCTGAAATAGCAAACTGACATTTTCTTTTTCCAGCTTATTCAAAAGTTGACGGATGTCGCAGAAGAGTGTCAGAACAATCAGTTAAAGAAGCTCAAAGAAATCTGTGAGAAGTAAGCCCTCATTCCCATTACAATTGACATGTTTTTTTCTCTTTTACTTCCATTGTGACTTCAGAGAAAAGAAAGAATTAAAGAAGAAAATGGATAAAAAGAGGCAGGAGAAGATAACAGAAGCTAAATCCAAAGACAAAAGTCAGATGGAAGAGTAAGTCAAAAGTGTCCCCTCTCCCAAACAGTGGTATAATGATGTATTCATCATTTGCTTTTAGGGAGAAGACAGAGATGATCCGGTCATATATCCAGGAAGTGGTGCAGTATATCAAGAGGGTATGTGGGCTCATCACGCTCTCTCCTTTGCATGAAAGTAATGTTTCTTGTAACTTTCTTATAGCTAGAAGAAGCGCAAAGTAAACGGCAAGAAAAACTCGTAGAGAAACACAAGGAAATACGTCAGCAGATCCTGGATGAAAAGCCCAAGGTAAACGGAACTGAATTAAAATGAACAATTATAAAAATGACAGCCTCCCTTTTTTTCCACACAGGGGGAAGGTTCCTCCTCATTCTTGTCGGAAACTTGCCATGAGGATCCCTCTGTTTCCCCCAACTTTACTCCCCCCAACCCTCAAGCTCTCAAGTGGTGACCACCGTCCTTCCGGCCAGGTAGGACTGGATGGGAGGGGTCGCTTTTGAGATTCAAGTCATCTCCCCTCTTGATGTCTCTCAGCTGCAGGTGGAGCTGGAGCAAGAATACCAAGACAAATTCAAAAGACTGCCCCTCGAGATTTTGGAATTCGTGCAGGAAGCCATGAAAGGAAAGATCAGTGAAGACAGCAATCACGGTTCTGCCCCTCTCTCCCTGTCCTCAGACCCTGGAAAAGTGAACCACAAGACTCCCTCCAGTGAGGAGCTGGGAGGAGACATCCCAGGAAAAGAATTTGATACTCCTCTGTGAATGCTCCTGCCAGGCCTTCAGAAATTGCATGGCCACTCCAGCGTCATCGGACTCTCTCTTATTACAAAGATCACTGCCCAGGACCATCTTCCCGAGAAGCATCCCTTAGCCTAAAATCCACACCAAAGGGAGAGTTCCAGAGGAATCCATGAAGAATTCCCATGCCCAGGCTCCATGTGTCATGTGGAAACCTCCACAGGTCTGCTAGTGAAGAATGCATGTATGTGAGATTTTTGTTTTCTTTCCAATAGCAAATTCAAAGCAAGCAACTTGCAGGCTCCATGGAACTTTTAATGAAGGACAGTGTCTTCTTTGAAGAAAATCAAGCTCGTGTTTTTATTCGAAGCTCTGGTGTAAAATATTTCAAAGTCATAGAAATAGTTTGAGAAATGCATAGCATTATTTAACACTATTGAACAGCCGACTTTGAGCATTGTTTCTTCTAACTGCCCCTCAACTACCATTATCTTCAAGTCAACATGCATATTACATTTTCATCCTTTGCTTTGCAAGCACTGGTGGCTTGCAGTTTGCTAATTTATTTATCATAGAGTCATCAATGTATTTGTTGCTGACATGGTTTTATTAGATACTGTAGTGATTCAAATAAGTTTTCTATTTGAAAAAAAAAATCACTTGATTGTATCCTTGCCCAGTGAAGCCATCCTAAGACTTAGCAATATGGATTGTACATTTGGCTGCATGAGCAAGTCGGCCGCACACTTCCAGACAGTGTGCTGTTTGAATTGACTATTTGCACTCAAAGTCTGGGTATTCATTGGTTATTGGCCTGAAATGATCAAATAACTACAAATGATCTGTTGAATAAAAATAGTTGAGCTGATATATGTTAAGCAGATATTCAATCAGAATGAACAGGTTCCGGTGGTTATTTTGCCGTTTGACATTTTTTATGGTTCATTTATTTTTAATATAGAGAGGAAGATTGAATATTTATCTAGAGAATACAAAGACCCACATGTAAATGATAGGTATTATCTCCATGTATATATGTACCCACTTAGTCATGTAAGTGCATATACACATACACACACATGAGTGTAGACATGTGTTTATTAATTGACAATGACCCAAATCTCTTCCACAAGACTTAAAACCAAATTCAGGGACAAATGGATAGAGAAGAAAAGGGTCAAACATCGAGATTACATGGATGTTAAATTATATGGAGACGCTAAGAAATAATTGATGGAGCCATTGATGCAAACCGAAGTAGATTTAGAACTTATATGAATTTGATTTATATTTTGCAAGATCAAAAATTAGATGTTAAGTATCAGATTTTAAGCTTGTTTTAATGGTCAAAAAATTAGGACAGAAATAATATGGACATTTATTAGTATCTTCCATAATTTTTAAGTCTGACACATTTCTATTTTATTCTAACATAAAAAAACTTCCATTATATATTTACTAAGTATATTTAATTCACTTAACTCTGTCTTTATAAGTTCCTATTTTAGATGGAATAAGAGAAACAAATTATATCAAGGTAAAACTGATCAAAAGCATAATTGAAAGTTCTGAAAAAAGAAAAATAATAATATGTAGAAAAATGTAACTTAGAGAGTAACACATGAACATTGAAGTTAAAACCCAGAAGCCAGATGCTCACAGTTTTATTTTACTTTAAAATAAACCTGTCTGACTGTAGCTTTGTGAAATATCTTAAAACGCAAAAACCAATTGTGTCCTGAAAATTGTTTCAAGAATTTAATATTTTTATGAAAATTATTTTATTTAACTTTAAGCAATAACTAGAGATTACAATTAAATTTTAATCAAAATGAAGGCTTAGTTCAAACATAAGGAAACAGTGTTTGATTAAAAAAAACACATCTAGTAAGACGTAAGGGGAAAATCACATCCTCTTTGGAGATGATTATATTTTGATCTGAAGGGTTTGGGGTGTTCATTAGACACTTAATAAAACTTAACTTCCAATGAAAAAGAAATCTTTTGTAAATCATTCTACTTTTGCACTTTGAAAGAAAGGCGTTAATCATAAAGAAGCAAGAATGGTCAAAATCGAATGCTGCATTTTTATAAACAAAATTACAGACTGTCTGAAATTGAAGAAGAATGAACTAATAATAGCATTCATAACCAAACACAATGATGATTATTGCAGAACATTGTATCACATTTTAGTCCAGAGATAGAATAAAGTTGAATAACCTTGACTTACACAAAACTGTTTTGGTAGTTGGATTTCATTATCTTAGTGAATTTAGTCATTTTACAATATGTTTGTATTTGGCCATTTACTGTAATCACATTTTTATATCTGTACAATGACACTTTTTGCAGTTGTGGGGTAGTGTGTAACACTGTCCATCTTGCATCATTGAAACTACTACAATGATACTATCATTTAATAATATTAATATTACTTGAAATAGACTAAGATAAAGAAAAGGGGTCTGTATGATGTGCAGTTTTGTGCCTTTATGTATTTGCCTTGTTCTTTGTCGAATGTGTGAAATTCCGTACTGTGGTTTTTCCTATAATAGAAAGTAGAGCTGTGTATTAAATTAGACTGTGTCTCTCTGATACCTTTACACTACTGAGAATAGCATGGTTTTGGCCATGTAAACCAATTTTCAAAGTTCTAATGACATAGCCATGTGTTTTTGGTTTTTTATATTTCATTTTAAAATTTGAGTATCACCATACATTAATTAATACTCCTGTAGTAGATAAGCTGTCATTAAGTAATTCCCAAAAAAAGGGCCATTTGCTTGCATTACTTTGAATTTAATGTTGCGCTTGTGCACTGTGTTAATATTGTTTGTGATGGATTGGACGTTGTGACTCTTGCCTTTTAAGAAGAAAAAAAAGATAGGACAAAGTATTTGAAGCTCTTAAAATGTACATATTTTGGTTCTTCTATCTCAAATTATTTAAAATGCATAATTCACATTTTTGTAATAATTCTATGCAATTTTGTGGCATGATGTTTCTTCCACTTGTAATTTTATGTGCTTTCATCACAAATCCAAAGGAAAGAATAAAAATTTCTTAACACAACCCAGCGGTTATTTCTTGGGGTCAGAGTCAAC